CGACAAATTTTTTTATTTTTAGTAAAGACGGGGCTTCACACCATGTTGGTCAGGCTGTCCTGGAACTCCTGACCCTGTGATCCGCCCACCTTGGCCTTCCAAAGTCCTGGGATTACAGGCGTAAGGAACCGCGCCCCGCCAATTTGCTTATGTATTTTTATGGCATCTTTAAAATGGACGGTTAGTTTCACGATTCAGTGTTAAGAACACCCACTTATAAATGGAAAAATTATTAAAGAAAACTGCAAAATAGCTATTTACACAGAAAATGTGAGCCCTTTTAAGGAATACATGGGTGGCTCTGAAAAGAGCCTTTGTTAAGACTGCTTCCTTAAAAAGCCAATATAAGAGTTCTCGTTTTACTTGCCCTTGGCCTTGTGGTGACTCTCAGTCTTCTTGGGGAGCAGTACAGCCTGGATGTTGGGCAGAACACCGCCCTGAGCAATTGTGACTTTACCCAGCAACTTGTTTAGCTCCTCGTCGTTGCGGATGGCCAGCTGCAGGTGTCGGGGGATGATGCGGGTCTTCTTGTTGTCGCGGGCGGCGTTGCCCGCCAGCTCCAGGATCTCGGCGGTCAGGTACTCCAACACCGCCGCCAGATACACTGGCGCGCCGGCCCCGACTCGCTCGGAGTAGTTGCCCTTGCGGAGCAAGCGGTGTACGCGGCCCACAGGGAACTGGAGTCCGGCCCGCGAAGAGCGGGTCTTAGCCTTAGCTCGGGCCTTTCCGCCTTGCTTGCCGCGTCCGGACATTTTGAATTCTTAAAAACGATGTTAAGCAATGAAGACAAAAATGTAAAAGTGAATTTTGTTAGCAAGTGAGAAACTATTATACTTGGAGGTCGAATTGTAAATAACGCTATTTGATTGGCTAGAACAACCAACCAATTGCAAAGAAACGCTAGAATCACCTAATTTGCATACCACAGGGCACACAGAGACAATTCATCCAATCAATGTGTAAGCTTTTAAATGCCAGTTTACGATAGGAGCTCTACAAATATTACCAGCTGCAGAGTGAGGACACTTGCATTTCTCTTTAGGTTGTGGACGAAGTGTTTATTTATCATGCCTGAACCTGCTAAGTCCGCTCCTGCTCCAAAAAAGGGCTCCAAAAAGGCGGTGACCAAGGCGCAGAAGAAGGATGGTAAGAAGCGCAAGCGTAGCCGCAAGGAGAGCTATTCCGTGTACGTGTACAAGGTGCTAAAGCAGGTCCACCCCGACACCGGCATCTCATCCAAGGCCATGGGCATCATGAACTCCTTCGTCAACGATATCTTCGAGCGCATCGCTGGCGAGGCTTCCCGCCTGGCGCATTACAACAAGCGCTCCACCATCACCTCCAGGGAGATCCAGACGGCCGTACGCCTGCTGCTGCCCGGGGAGCTGGCTAAGCACGCCGTGTCAGAGGGCACCAAGGCCGTCACCAAGTACACCAGCTCTAAGTAATTCTAACGTCTTCATACCCAATCCCAAAGGCTCTTTTAAGAGCCACCCACTTTTTCAGCTATAGAGTTGTAATTACCTGCA